CATCCACTTGCACGACCATGCCTTACTCTCCTCACCCTGATCATGGTTCTTGTTCCAATCAAATTCTATTTATACAAACCTAGTTATCAGGCCAAAGTTTCCCCACTTGATTCATTTAAATGTTGCTTGAAAATATTTACCTTGGTGTCCAGGAGGCATTGCCTCCACCCTGAAGCCCAAGGGCAAACAGGCCCCAGCAGCCTTGAAACCCCTAGGTAGCTTTTGGCTCAGAAAGGTTTGGAAGGGGCCTGGGGAAAGAGAATAAGCCCTGAGCCCAGCCCCTGCTCCGTGAAAAGTCGGTGCCGCCTAAGCATGCCACTTACCTAACACGTCCGGGTATGGAACGAGTTGAAAAATGTTCTTCAGCTCCTGTAGTTGCACCAGTGTGAAAGTGAAGAGCCAGAGGAGCTGCTGACTGTCCTCAGGCTTTCTGAGTTCGTGGCCACTGCCACTGACGAGTTTCTCTTTGTCCATGGGGCCAGGGCCTGCCGCACTACCACGGCATTCTGCTGGTGCTGCTGGTGCGGCTGCTCCTAGTTTACATCTGGACGGTATTTTGCCCTCCTCGTTTTCGCCTGATACAATCACTGAGATCACGGGAGGAATCGCATCTGGAAAGGCGGAAAGGCAAAGAGAAAGATCAGAACACTGGAGGCCTGAGTTTATGGGCTGGAGGAGGTTAGGGGCCGCAAACTGAAAGCTGCACAAAGATAATCGGCTGTCGCAGGAAAAGGTAGTTTGCCTGAGTTCACTGGAGCACCTGTCACCATCCAGGCACTGACCATTAAGTTCTTCCCGGTCCTCGATTCCCAGGGTGCGATAACGGTGCCATCTTGGCTTCTCCTGGGCTGAAGTTTCAGTCCCTGCTGTTGATGAAACGGTGCGCCTCCGCAGACTCTGGGCTGCGATCTGCGGTAATCCCCGGTCCGGACAAGAAGTGCAACGCTTCTTGAGAAAAGTCCAAGTACTCCAAAATTTTGGCCATGACTCCACCACCTCAGAATGCAAGTGTAGACCGCAGCCCAGTGCTTAGTGCATCCAAGAATGTTAATGTTTACACTGCATGGGCTCTGGCCGCGACAGTGGCACATTGCATCCTCTGCTGTGCTCCACCTCCGGGCTTCTGGTTACAAGTACTCTACACAAGCTTAAGTGTTCCCTGTGTTGGGCTCCTGCTATGGGCCTGGGCAAGTTTCCACCTTTTCCCTGCCTCCTCCTCCTTCCACCTTTTCTCCCTTTTTCTAGAAATAAAATCCCAATCTTATGCTCAGAAATAAATAAAACTTTATTGTCAAATAAAAGAGGCAGGCCAAATTGAGGACTATGGTTCTGCCTTCAAGATGTGTTTTGCAGACGCTCCAGGAGATGTTAATATCCTGAGCACTGGAAATAGCTTCCAATAATAGGCCCTATGCTTGGTAACATACTATGATATTGGTCTACCGTATTTTTTCCTTTGCAACTATCATTATCTTCAGCACCATTTTATGAAAGAAACTAAACCATTTTCATGGGCTGCTAAGGGTGTCATTGGGCTTAGTTACCTTACCTACTGTACCTAATGGATAAGTGCCCCTGCCTCATATTTCTGCAAGATGGCTAAGAAATCAGCTTAAAAAAAAGTGATTAAACAATTCACTTTTAAAAAGATGTCAAGGGATGGCAATCTCACAACCTCTCTCTGACTTCAACCAAAATCTGACTTTTGTTGGAGTCTGGCCCCCTCTCCTTCTCTTAACTAATCAGTTCATGATCAATTTTCAGCCTTGGATCAAATGCTGCATGAGAGACATGTAAGAGTTTTAATCATGGAGTGCAGTAGACTAGCTGGGACGTCTGTGACAGCTTGATTTCTTCCACATCTCAGATTTCCACAGTGTACCCCGGTGTTTTCTCACCTTCAGTCACTCATAGGCATCTTAGGTGAGTGTTGTTGCCCTATGTGGGCACCAGAAAAGCTAGTACTTACTTAAATGTTTTACTTTAAATATAATTTAATTTTTAATTTTTGATTCACTCTTGAAAACCTTAAGTACCTAATGGAACCCTCATCCTAAGCAAAAATAGCCACAAATCACGGCCTGATGTAACAGATTTATGTGAGCAGTGACCCTAGAACCAGACTAGGTATCTGAATCATGGCTTCACTCACTACTTGCTAGCTGGCTAATCTGGTGAGCAGTTTATTCTCATTTTGCCTTGGTTTAATAATTTTTTAAATGGAGATAACAATCATACCTAATTCATAGAGGTGTTTTGAGGATTAATTGAGGTGCTTAATTATACAATTTCACAAATGACCATGCAGCCTCACATTTCCTACTTGACTCACTTTCATATTTTTTTATTCACAAGGGAGAGAGAGTGATTGTTCTCCTCTGGCAGCATGTAATAAAGATAGAGCATCTTCTTGTGAAAACAATACACGTACCATGTTTCTATGTACCTATATGTGCTTCCATCAATAAGCCTATGTTGGTTGCTGCATGTATGAGCCCTGGGCCAGGAAATGTGCCAGGAGAGTGTGTCTTTCACTCAGCAGACAGATTTTCTTCCTTGGCCTAATATATCTTATTCCTAGATACCAGAGCAAATAATAATGTAATAAGCATTACCATGTATTAAGTACCTACTCTGGACCCAACCCAAGAACAAGCAGTATGAAGGTGATAAGCAGGGGCACCATGGTGTAATTCACATTTTCATCATCAGATCACTCTGGCTGCTGGGTGGAGAATGTTTATAGGAGAAAAAAGGTGAAAGCAGGGAGACAGGACACTAATGCAATATCCCAGGTTTAAGATGATAGAGATTATCTTAAGCATGTCAGAGAAAAAAAATTAAAGGTTTGGGAATGTGTTTCTGAGGCGGAGTCAACAGGATTTGCTGATAAATTGACTATTTGGAGTTGAAGAAAAAGAATAAAACAGTCTATATATAACCAAGTACCTCTTTTTTAAAGAATCAAATGAATTATTTTTTCCTTTTTCCTTTCCTCACACCTCCTACTTAGCTCTTTGGGAATGCAATTATAAACTTTACCTTCTCTCCACCAGACACTCCCTACACAGCAAGCTTATCTAACTACATGTTTACTTAGAAGTTACAGAGACCGAACCTTAAAGCAAACCAGGAACCTCCAGAACTCTCTCCTACCAGGAGGCAAATTGAGATTGCCTCAACTTACAACCTAGCTCTGCCCGTGACGGTGCCAGCCAGACCACCTGATAGATAAGACATCCGAAGCAAGTCACATAGACTCTGCACTTCATCGCCCTCTCCCCTGCATGCCATTCACGCCAAGCCCCACTTTCAAAGCTCCTGCCTTCTGCCCCAAAGGCTTTAGTGGCTTCCTCAAGGCAGCCTGTACTACTTCCCCTCAACTAGCTCTGGAATAAAGCCACTTTCTTTCTACCAGACGTCGTTCTTGTTCACTGGACTTTGCAACTGGTGAGCAGTCGGAGCTGTGTTCAGTTACATGTATGCCTTGCCTCATTGAACTCTCATGAAAACCCTATGATCGAGACACTGTTGTTATCTCCATTTTATAGGTGAGGAAGCTGAGAACCAGATAGATTCATCCAGTGTCCTAGGACACACAGTGAGTCATGCTTCGGATCTGTGCTCCTAGCTGATGCCTCCCATTACTGGTAGTCCTTTCCTGCTCCCCACAATGTACATTTATTCATTTCTTTTTCTATTTTCTTATTATCTTTCTATTTTTCTTCTTCTTCCTCTCTCTTCTCTCACTAGGGATAGAACGCAAGGATCTCACTTAGCCCAGTGGATGGCAGTCAATTAATGGAGCGAGTGGCTTAGTCCTTGTCATGCTGCCAAGTGCAAGGGCCTTTCCATGCTCAGAATCACCATGAAGACGAGAGCTATCTCTCTTGGTAGGCTACAGACTCAAAGGGTCTGCATATTTGAACTAGCTCCACCCTCTAACCCCCACTCCAGCTGCAGACGCCACGGAGTTTGTGCAGGGGCGCAGCGCTCCAGCCATGGCGCGTTCGCTCGTCCACGACACCGTGTTCTACTGCCTGAGTGTATACCAGGTAAAAATAAGCCCCACACCTCAGCTGGGGGCAGCATCAAGCGCAGAAGGCCATGTTGGCCAAGGAGCTCCAGGCCTCATGGGTAATATGAACCCTGAGGGCGGTGTGAACCACGAGAACGGCATGAACCGCGATGGCGGCATGATCCCCGAGGGCGGCGGTGGAAACCAGGAGCCTCGGCAGCAGCCGCAGCCCCCGCCGGAGGAGCCGGCCCAGGCGGCCATGGAGGGTCCGCAGCCCGAGAACATGCAGCCACGAACTCGGCGCACGAAGTTCACGCTGTTGCAGGTGGAGGAGCTGGAAAGTGTTTTCCGACACACTCAATACCCTGATGTGCCCACAAGGTAAGTGGCCTGCTCCAGGAGCCACGAGATCTAATACTAACCATGTGTGATCTTCTCTCCACAGAAGGGAACTTGCCGAAAACTTAGGTGTGACTGAAGACAAAGTGCGGGTCAGTACACTTGAAAAAGCAATTTGAGAGGACTAAACCAATCCCCTTTTCCCTCTGATTGTAGGTTTGGTTTAAGAATAAAAGGGCCAGATGTAGGCGACATCAGAGAGAATTAATGCTCGCCAATGAACTACGTGCTGACCCAGACGACTGTGTCTACATCGTCGTGGACTAGCCCTAGAATGCCATCCTTCTTCAGGAGCTAGTTTGGAGATGGGTTTTTCTGGTGCCACTGACACCTGGGCTGCCCATGCCGCTCAGGCTACCCTTATCTCCTCTGCACTTATGTTATCAATAAAGAGGCAAATTCTCAATATATTTGTTTTTGTGTGCCAATTGTGGTTAGTA